GGGATTTTCAATAGTTGAGAGTAGTCCACACAGAATCCACTCTCCACCCCATTTTTCTTAATGACAAAAACCTTTGCAAGAATGAAGGGGGGATCAATACCATTTCTGACCGTTACTCTTGTAATTTGATAAGTATGAAACTAACCCCGAAGTAGTGCTTTGCAGGGACAGCAGGAAAGTTCTCAATCAGGACTGGAGCACTTTCCGGAGACCTAGTTTAACAACTTCAACGGGCACTTGGGGAAACTGAGGCCCAAGAAGACGAGGCAGGCACTTTCCCTGTGATTTTTTTTCTTCTACAAAATACTACTTTCGTCCACGGAAAACACTTTTCTCGGGCACCTAGTGTGGGGAGGACATTGCTAGGGTCCAGACTGCCTGCCTACCCACGAGGGCCGCGCTCTTTCCACTTTTATTCCCCCGGCCTCCCCGGATCGGCGCCCTGGATGTGATCGACACCATGAAGTTGCCCCATAATCCTCTCTGGCAACATAGGATGTAAAATTTGATCAGCTCATTGGATGAAGCCGACAAGTCCCAAAAATGTGTGAAAAGGGGGCTAAGAGGTAGGCAGGCGCCGCGTTGAGGCAGCGCTCCTGCCAGCCCCGCTCCGAGTTATCGGTGCTGCAGCCGCGGCGCAAGCGGGGGCTGGGACCGAGCTGCGGGGCCGCAGCGGCGGCGGCGACCGAGGCGGCGGCGGCGGCGGCGGCTGGGAGGCCGCGGCGCCATGGGGGGGCCGTAGGAGCGGACCGTGGGGCCGGAAGGGGGCATCGCGGCGGCGCCGGCGGCTGCGGGGTTATCTCCGCGGCCGCGAAGGCAGCATCCACGCCGTTGCGGGTGGCTGAGCCGGCGGGCGGGGCGGGGCGTGCACCAGGGCCGCGGGCGACTAGCGCTGTAGCAGTTGGCCTCAGGGCCCCGCCGCCCGCGCGCCCGCCCGCCCGCAGGGCGGCGCACGCGAAGGAGGCGGCGGCCGCAGAAGGAGGCGGGGAGCTCGGAGCAGGAGGTGAGGAGGTGGAGGACCAAGAGTAGGCAGCAGCGGCGGCGGCGGAGGAGGAGGCGGTGGTGGAGGTGCGCGGCCTGAAGAGGAGGATGGAGGAGCAGCAGAAGGAGGGCGAGGCCGAGGTCGCGGAGCACTGGTTTTCCAAGTGGGAGCGCCAGTGCCTGGCTGAGGCCGAGCAGGAGGAGCAGCTGCCCCCCGAGCTGCAGGAGGAGGCGGCTGCAGAGTTGGCAGGGCTCAAGAGCGAGAAGCAGAAGCTGTGGCACCTCTTCCAGATCTCGGCCACCGCCGTTGCTCAGCTTTACAAGGATTCTGGGTGCCAACAGCAAGGACTTTCCATGTGGGACCCCTTCCAGAATGCGGCCATGGCCGTGACCAGCCTCTACAAAGAGAGCGGGGATGCCCACCAACGAAGTTTTGACTTGGGTGTCCAGGTTGGCCACCAGCGTCGCATCAAAGATGTGCTGGAGTGGGTGAAAAAGGGCCGGAGCACCATTCGTCGCGAAGACTTGATTAGCTTCCTGTGTGGCAAAGTGCCCCCCGCTCCTCCTCCACCTCGCACTCCTAGGACACCCCCGAAGCCACCCACTGGGGTCACCAGCCAGGCTGTGGCAACTGAGTCCAGCTCATCGGTGGACGTCGACCTGCAGCCCTTCCAGGAGGCGATCGCCCTGCATGGCCTCAGTGGTGCTATGGCCGGCATCAGCATGCGATCGGGCGACTCGCCTCAAGACAGCGGTGTCGCCAGCAGTGGGCGCCGAAAAACTAGCTTCTTGGAGGACGACTTGAATCCCTTCGACTCAGAGGAACTGGCCCTCCACCTGGACAGTGGGGGGATCCGCAAGCGCACCTCGGCCCAATGCAGTGATGGCATCACAGACTCCCCAATCCAAAAGCGCAACCGAATGGTCTAAACTGCCTCATTGGTTGCCTGCCGCCATATTGCTTGAGAGTGAACTCAACCGTCGACATGCTTGTCTAAAGGTTACTGGAGACCATTTTTCTTCCCTTCTCTAAGTTAAACAAAGATTTCTAACAATTTTGCCATAAAGAAACTTTAAAAGTATTCCAGAAGAGGCTTCATATGACTCTGACTTTCCAAAAAATATAATCCTAGCAGAGAACAAATATGTAGTAGTTAGCAGGATCATTTAAAGCAAACGTATCTGGTCAAGGCAGGAGTCTGATTTATCTTGTTCACAGTTATATTCCTCAGCACCTAGCACAGTTCCAGGTGCTCAATAAATGTTCATTGAATGAATAAATGTGACCTTATTTATTCTTAAAGGGAAG